TTTTGGCAGTACCCACCACGACCGAAAACACACATGCCCCTTGCCCCAGCCAGTTATTATCTATTATCCTACATATATGCGAACATACCAAAGAGTTCTGTTCTAGAATATTCACTGCAAAATGGTTTGTAAATACTGGAAACAGCATAAACGTCCATCATTAAAAGATTTGTTCAGAAAATGTTGGTACAGGCCGGACGTGGTGGCTCACGCCTGTAATCCCAGGACTTTGGGAGGCCAGGGCGGGCGGGTCATGAAGTCAGGAGTTTGAGACCAGCCTGACCAACATGGTGAAACCCGTCTCTACTGAAAATACAAAAAAATTAGCCGGGCGTGGTGGCGCGCGCCTGTAATCCCAGCTACTCAGGAGACTGAGGCAGGACAATCGCTTGAACCCAGGAGGCGGAAGTTGCAGTGAGCCGAGATCGTGCCACTGCACTCCAGGCTGGGCGACAGAACAAGACTCTGTCTCAAAAAGAAAAAAAAAAAAAGAAAAAGAAAATGTTGGTACAAGGGTGCAGTTGAATTCTATGTGAGCTTTAAAAAGAATGATGTAGCTTTGTGTACAGATATGGGGCACTCTCCAGACACAATGTTGAGTGAAATCGTGTCTAAAAGGATGAGGGAAAGAGGGATTTATACATACACACAGATATGCTTGTATTGACGTGGAGCCTTTCTGAAATGATATACAAAAACTGGTAGCAGCGGTTGGCTCTAGGAACGGGAATCAGACCAAATGACAGGTGAATGAAGACAGCCTTTGTATGTATACCCTTTTTGTAGCTTGTGAGTTTTCTTATTTTGAGTTTTCTTTACTTGACCATGTATTATAAACACATTTGGTAGGGATTTTTTGATTTTTTTTTTTTTTTTTTTTAAGGAAGGCGCCTTGCAGCTCGGTTCTGCTGGATGGGAAAAGCTGAATCTCAAAGCCTCCGCTCACTTGCTGCGGAGCCCTAGGCAAGTCACGTCCGCCTCTTGGAGCGTCAGGAGCCCCACCAATGAGGTGGGGCGATTTCCCGTCCCGGCAAAGGCTCGAGCGAATTCGGACACGGGGCCCGGTCGCTCCGCCCGCGTCCCTGAGCCCGGCTCCCGCCCCGGCCCGCGCTCACCGCCGATGATGGTCCGGATGAGGGAGGCGTGCCCGGGGCAGTCGACCAGCGTGACCTGAAGCAGTGGCTCGCCGGGCTCGGGCTCGGCCTCGGGCGCTGCCTGGAACTCGGGCAAAGACGACCGCAGGCGCGCGGGCAGCGGCACCGAGAAGCACGAGAAGCCCAGATCGAGCGTGATGCCGCGCTCGCGGCTCTGCGGCTGCTTGTCAAAGGCGGCGGTGGAGGCTGTGGTGCTTAGCGCCCGCGCCAGCGCCGTCTTGCCGCTGTCGATGTGGCCCAGCACGCCCACGTTCACGTTCACCCGCCGCCCTGCCATGCCGCCGCCGCCGCCTCGGACACCCGCCCGGCCCGCCCCTCACCTCCCTCGGTAGTCGCCGCGGTCCGGCCCGTTAAGTTGCCCCCCCGTAACCGGCGCGCTGTGCACACCCGTTCCGGCCCGGAAGCTTCCGCCCTCCTGAGGCTCACGGGCACAGCCGAGCGCCGTGCTCCGACTGGGTGGTCTAGGAACTGGAGGTCACCGTAGGCAGGGTTTCTCTCTCACGTGGCTCCTCCTGCCTGAAGCCTCTAGGAGCCCGAGATGGAGGGATCCTTCTGAGAAGTGAAGCCATTTGGACTTTCTGGGTGAGTGGAGACTTGGAGAACTTTTCTATAGCTATCAAGAGGATTGTAAAATGCACCAATCAGCGCTCTGTAAAAC